GGCCGGGGTGGGCGGATCACTAGGTCAGGAGTTCGAGATCAGCCTGGCCAACAGAGTGAAACCCCCGTCGCTACTAAAAACACAAAAATTAGCCAGGCGTGGTGGCGGACACCTGTAGTCCCAGCTACCTGGGAGGCTGAGGCAGGAGAATCGCTTGAACCCAGGAGGCGGAGGTTGCAGCGAGCCGAGACCACGCCACTGCACTCCAGCCTGGGCGACAGAGCGAGATTCCATCTCAAAAAAAAAAAAAAAATTAATTAGTGCATATAAAGCACTTGGAATAGCAAGCAGTCAATAATTATAGCAGCACTCTTTCTCTGGGAAAGAGCTCCCTCTTCCATCACAGAATCACATCGTACATTCTTTCATTGTCCCCAAAGACACACACCTTCCTCAAAGAAAAGGAACACAAGGCCAGGTCTTCCGAACCTCCATAGAAGATGTGGTAGGGATTCCTAACCTGAGCTGGGGCAAGGCGGTCTGTTTGCTCCCCAAATCTGTGAAACGCGGGCTTCAGAACATCTGACTGACTGCAAACATAGGTCATATTTTTACAAGACTTTAGTCCACAAAACATTTTCGCTCTCAAACCTTCACTACATTCACAGAATGCAGAAGCCGAGGCCCAGAGAAAAACTAGTCATCTATCTGTCCAAAGTCACCGGACGAATTCTGGGGAAAGGTCGAGGGAACTAGAGCTCCCGACTATGCAAACCCTAGAGGGTAAACTGGGGGCTAAGAGGGCCCCGTGCGTGTTTTGGCGGGCTAGGTCCTGGGCTTCAGGGCAGAGAAGAGGGCCGAGTGGATCGCCTTGCCTTACCTCCTCAGGATCTCCGGATTCGGTAAGCATCTTTTGCTCGTCCTCCAGTCCCATGTCTGGCTACGGTTCTAGATTCAACACGAGCAGCAACAGCGGCACCTAACCCAGTTCAGGATCAAGAAGGACTTGTAAGGGTCACTCAGCGGAAATCCGGCGATCTGGCCGGAAGTGCGGCACACTCATCGTGGTCGCGAACACATGCTCAGATTGGCATGTACTACCAGCCGCAGGCAGAGGTTAGGGGTAGCTGATGTTTGCACCCGAGGAGGCTTTGCTAAGAAACATCCCCTTAGTCATACCACACCCAAGTATAATTGATCTAGGAGTTTATCTAAAATAGTAGCTCCTAAGAGACTTGGAAAGTGTGCTAATTTCTTCGAAATTTCTTTAGAATAATTCACATTCTTCCCCATATCGCTTATGGAGCCGTCCTAACTGCTGACCTTTTCAAGATGGCGGTCCGCGGGCGACACTCTCGGGCTCGCGCACCTCCCCAAGATGGCGGCGCCCGAGGCCTGGCGCGCCCGGAGTTGCTGGTTCTGTGAGGTAGCGGCGGCAACGACCATGGAGGCCACGTCCCGGGAGGCGGCGCCAGCGAAGAGCTCGGCCTCGGGCCCCAACGCTCCCCCCGCCCTGTTCGAGCTGTGCGGGCGGGCGGTGAGCGCCCATATGGGGGTTCTGGAGAGCGGGGTGTGGGGTAAGTCGCGGGGTGAGGGGCTACCTCTGGCTGGAAAAGTAAACTTTTGTTTTGATTTTTGTAGCCCTCCCAGGCCCAATACTTCAAAGCATCCTACCTCTGCTCAATATATATTACTTGGAGAGGATTGAGGAAACTGCCCTCAAGAAAGGTGAGTATCTTTCTGTCTCTTTCTCAGTCAATTAAGCAGCCAAGTGTGATATTTCTCCTTACAGGCCTCTCAACTCAGGCCATCTGGCGCCGACTCTGGGATGAACTGATGAAGACAAGGCCTTCCAGTTTGGAAGTAAGTTAAGGTATCAGGTAGAATGCTAGCCTCATGGCTGTCTGGCATGTTTTCTGCGTTTCAGAGTGTGACATGTTGGCGAGCCAAGTTTATGGAGGCCTTTTTTTCCCATGTTCTACGTGGGACCATTGATGTGTCTTCTGACAGGCGTCTTTGTGATCAGCGGTTCTCACCTCTTCTGCACAGCTCCCGCCATGTCCGACAGCTCACCATCTGTAACATGCTGCAGGGTGCAACCGAGCTGGTGGCTGAGCCCAACCGCAGGGTTCTGGAGACCCTGGCCAGCTCCCTGCACACTCTCAAGTTCCGCCACCTGCTGTTCTCTGATGTGGCTGCTCAGCAGTCACTTCGGCAGCTGTTGCATCAGCTCATTCACCATGGGGCTGTCAGTCAAGTGTCGCTATACTCCTGGCCTGTGCCTGAGTCAGCCCTTTTCATCCTTATTCTCACCATGAGTGCTGGCTTCTGGCAACCAGGGCCTGGTGGCCCACCCTGCCGCCTCTGTGGAGAGGCCTCCCGAGGCCGGGCCCCATCCCGAGATGAAGGGTCCCTCTTATTGGGCTCACGTCGGCCCCGCCGGGATGCTGCTGAGCGATGTGCTGCAGCCCTGATGGCCAGCCGGCGTAAGAGTGAAGCCAAGCAGATGCCCAGAGCTGCACCTGCCACTCGGGTAACACGCCGGAGCACACAGGAGAGCCTGACAGCAGGCGGAACAGACCTTAAGAGGGAGCTGCACCCCCCAGCCACCTCCCATGAGGCTCCTGGCACCAAGCGGTCACCTTCTGCTCCAGCAGCCACCTCCTCTGCCTCTTCTTCTACATCCTCATACAAACGGGCACCAGCTAGCTCAGCCCCACAGCCTAAGCCCCTAAAGCGTTTCAAGCGAGCTGCAGGGAAGAAGGGTGCTCGCACCCGTCAGGGGCCTGGTGCAGAGTCTGAAGACCTGTATGACTTCGTTTTTATTGTGGCTGGCGAGAAGGAGGATGGCGAAGAGATGGAGATTGGGGAAGTGGCTTGTGGAGCTTTGGATGGATCAGATCCCAGCTGCCTGGGGCTTCCAGCACTGGAAGCTTCACAAAGATTCCGCAGCATCTCCACCTTGGAGCTATTCACAGTTCCACTCTCCACAGAGGCAGCCCTGACACTATGCCACCTGCTGAGCTCCTGGGTGTCACTGGAGAGCCTCACACTCTCCTACAATGGTGAGCACCCTGGAGTGGCAGGGATTGGGCTTATGGTTCTGACTTAATCTCTTTCTTGCCATAGGCCTGGGCTCTAACATCTTCCGCCTGCTAGACAGCCTGCGGGCCCTGTCAGGCCAGGCTGGATGTCGCCTCCGTGCCCTGCATCTCAGTGACCTGTTCTCACCACTGCCCATCCTGGAGCTGACACGTGCTATCGTGCGAGCACTGCCCCTGCTACGGGTCCTCTCTATTCGTGTTGACCACCCAAGCCAGCGGGACAACCCTGGTGTGCCAGGGAATGCAGGGCCCCCTAGCCACATAATAGGCGATGAGGAGATACCAGGTGAAGCACTGTGTGTGTGTTTGTGTGTGTGCCAGCTGGAATCTTCTTTCCCCACCATATCCAGAAAACTGCCTGGAGCAGTTGGAGATGGGATTTCCACGGGGAGCCCAGCCAGCCCCACTGCTGTGCTCCGTTCTGAAGGCCTCGGGTTCTCTGCAGCAGCTGTCCCTGGATAGTGCCACCTTTGCCTCTCCCCAGGATTTTGGGCTTGTTTTGCAAACACTCAAAGGTAGGACCCAGCCAGAATGGTGAAGGGAGAGGTCCATGGTCCATGGTCTCTGCCTCCTATCCAGAGTACAACCTAGCCCTGAAAAGACTGAGCTTCCATGACATGAATCTCGCTGACTGTCAGAGCGAGGTGCTCTTTTTGCTACAGAATCTGACTCTGCAAGGTAAGTTCCTTATTCAGAACCTGGACATTTCCCCATCAGAATTTACTATAATTTTTCTTGACAGAGATTACCTTCTCCTTCTGCCGTCTGTTTGAGAAGCGCCCAGCCCAATTTCTGCCTGAGATGGTTGCTGCTATGAAGGGCAACTCCACACTGAAGGGCCTCCGGCTGCCAGGGAACCGCCTGGGTGGGGGCCAGACCCTGGGGAGGGAGAGGGGAGGAGGTGATAGGCGTTCTCCCCTTCTCTCCAGGGAATGCTGGCCTGCTGGCCTTGGCAGATGTTTTCTCAGAGGATTCATCCTCCTCTCTCTGTCAGCTGGACATCAGGTACATGAGGGGAGGGGCAAGACAAGGGATGGTCCTGGATATCTAATCCATCTCACCCTACCAGTTCCAACTGCATCAAGCCAGATGGGCTTCTGGAGTTCGCCAAGCGGCTGGAGCGCTGGGGCCGTGGAGCCTTTGGTCACCTGCGCCTCTTCCAAAACTGGCTGGACCAGGATGCAGTCACAGCCAGGGAAGCCATCCGGCGGCTCCGGGCTACCTGCCATGTGGTTAGCGACTCATGGGACTCATCCCAGGCCTTCGCAGATTATGTTAGCACCATGTGATGGGGCCCGTACCTCACAGTCTCATGCTCGGTACCATCAGCTTGCAGGGGCTGAAGCATGGGCTGCCCAGAACCCCAACCACCAGTTCTATCTTTCTCTTTCTGTCACCTTTTTTCTCTTTTTTCCTTCTTCCCTTGCACTGAGGTCCTGGAGGCCTTGATGAGGCCCAGCAAACAGGCATTCTCACAGCTGGGTTTATAGTCTTTGGGCCCCTTACTCAGTATCCTGGGAACCCTGGGCCAGGAGGTTACAGTGGTCATCATAATTGCTGAAGAGATCCCCTCCCCTGCCCCTGGGTTCCTGCCTTCCCTCCTCAAGCAGGCACCCAGGCTTTAGAGAAGTATAGGGGGCTTCTTCCCTGCTGGGCTTACCACACTGCTCTCAGGCCTCAAACCCTTTCATACCTTTATTCTTTTTTTTAACCAAAAAAGTTTTTCTTATAAAATAAATTTTGGGCAAACATCATGCAGCCCTTCTTGATGATTTTCTCCCAGAGAACAAAATTCAACAGGGCCCTGTGGAGCAAGGAGCCCCTTTTCCCTATCTCCTTCCTCTAAGAGCTACACCCAGACCAGCTGGTTATCAGCGGAGGCCCCGCTGCTCCTCATGAGAACGCTGGTGGAAGACGAAGGTGATGGCAGTGGAGGCAGCATCCCAGGCAGCCTGGAGTACCTCATCCCGGAGCCCCCACTTATCAGTGCAGTGGTTCCACCCTGCCAGGTCTGAAGTGCAGTCAGAACCATCAGGGGGTGGCCGGATCTGACGGCTGTTGACACAACGTCGGCAGTGCAACCTAGGGACAGAAGGCACAGCTGAAGTCACTACAGATCCCATCTCCCTACTGTGTGGGTAGCTTAGAGATAATGGTTAGGGCACTTCCCCACCTGTCATGTGTGTCACTGAGGCTAGCTTCATCCAGGATAAACAGCTCCTTCAACTCGCCCAGAGAGAAGTGGCGCTCTACATCCTGCTCCTCATCCACCACACAGCTGCTCAGTGCCTTCTTGTGGCTCTGACGCTGGAAGATCTTCTCCTCAATGGTCCCTGCCTGGGGAAGAGGAGGTGGGGAATGTCAAAAGATACAGCGCTTAGCCATCCTCATAAAAAGGGAGCAGGAAAACCAAAGGGTTGAAACTACAGCTACCCGAGAAGAGGAGATGAATAAAAAGTATGAGTCCCAGAACATTATCTCTACTCAGCTGAGGTCCATTTTCCCAGTCTGTCTCCTGAGAACATGACATGAATAGTCTGCCCACCCAGGCTACTTTCTATACTAATGAAGGGTCCCAGGGCCTGGCTAAATCCCGTCAGGGTGAACTGAGGTTTGTCTGCTGCAGCTTCAGATTTCTGCACCAAGCCCAACTCTAACTCATTCAATAAATATCATTTAGGTATCTATTCTATTCCAGACCCTGTGCTGACATTAGCATACAAA